GGATTTTCTATTTAAATAATCATATTGAATGAAACTACTGCATTTTAATAGTTTCTCATTATTACATTTACATATTTACTCATCTTATTCCTAAACTCAAAGATAATATAATTCACTCTTTAGTATAAGTACATTATACATTTAGTGTAGTACAGGTACATTATGAAGTGTAATGTTTACTAAAGCTTTTCTGTAAAATCTTTCTCAGGCTAAGAACATTTTTTGTTTTTACTAGAATATAATATTAACAAAACATATTCTAGAAAAGCGTAAAATTTACCAAATATTTAGATTTTTAATTTAAGCATCATGGAGAGAAATGACGCTCTCATGGTTGAAATGCAGAGGCTGGAGGCACAGATGTTCTTAGAGCTGCTATATTGTTTGAATCAACAGTGACGTATATAAGCAAAATTCCACAAAACCACAGATTTAACTGCCATTATTATTCAGAAGTATCTGGTGTTACTTCTGGTGTAACAAATGGACTATTGTTAGGATAAAGAATATCCATATGAAAAAGTGCTTTACATAAAGTAGAAACTTAAATAGTAACATAATCTGGGTACAATCCAACAATAATAATTAGAGCTTTGCTTTCCTGGAATACTATGTGCTAACCCTATTCTAAGGGATTTAGATAGAGATTTCACTGATTTCAAGAGAAACGTTTGTCTACTTGTTCAAATTTTAGTATCTGAAACTGCAATGTATCTTACATTAGATAAGCATAACTTAATTTCAGCATTATTTAATATTAGTGCATTAAAAAGTGTATGTCATTACCAATGGCATTTTAGATTTAGTGACATTTTGTATAATTTCATGAAACACTAGACACTATGGAATCAACTATAGTGTAAGGTCTACAAAAGCAGGAAATCCTATTTTAGTTACTCTTATAGGAGTCACTTGATAAATATATGTTGAATGAGTTGTCCAATGAAATAAATAAAGGCACAGCATTCTAGCATCATTCGGGGGGCAGTAGTTCATCCTGTGGCCTCATAACACTTGAGCAATGATGTGGTCATCACTTGGAAATGCTCAATTTAATCAGGTATGTTCATAATGAGGGCTTCTCATTTTTCTGGCCCACATACCTGGCATACCTCCATCTCCAGGCAACTGCTGGGTGTGGGCAGGGATCCCAGCAGCACCCACTGGCGTCGGCTGCCTCCCACAATGCCAGCCCCCAGGTAACCAAGAGGAGTCATCCAGGTGTCGGGGAGGATATTGTTCAGCATTTGTAAAAGCTGAAAGTATCACTTGGTAGACAAACTGCTTTTTGCACTACAACCTCCAGAAGAAAGCGCGAACGCAATTCCCCACCACCACAAATTACAGTCCAGTTTCCCCACATGTGGAAGTAACAGGAGTCAGTCAGCACATACTGAGTACAATGGAGAAATCGCCCCCGAGAAACATCAACTTCATGGCCGTATTTTCTCCTGTTACGTAAGTACGAATGAACGCACCTCCGCCCTGCCACAGCTCCATACGCCTCACCCCTTACACGCACGGTCACTTGCCCCGCGCATTCCCCCACCCCGCCCCCATGCCGCCTCAAGTCCTCCTAGCCCTGACACACAGCTGGGACTATCACGTCCAACCGGAGGTCCTGGACTAGCTCCCACAGCACGAGAAATCTTTCGTGGCGAAGCAGCAGCCCCTGAGCTGCCTCCTCTGCATAGGAATCGCCCTATCTGTGATGTCACCGACAGCGCCTTTCCCGTCCCCGTCTGCTCTTCCGCCCCACCCTCTGCCACTCGGCCGACCAACCAGCTGCGGGAGCGGGCGGAGGAAGTGACACCTGACTCTACCTCCTTTCCCTCCCATCCCCGTCCCTGGTCTCTCCCAAAGAAGTAGGTTCTTAGCCTGTGATGCAAAGGACCCCCAGGTGTTTAACTGATTACTTTTAATATGTAGACTACAACACCAAACTCTGAGAATACTCCACAGACTTATTAATGGTTTCCACCCCCGTCTCTGCAAATCTATCAGGCAAGTTTTTCCTGCCCTTTACTTTCATATAAGCTGAGTCACAGTCTGTAGTGGGTTTTGGGGGGAGTGTTACTGCCCAACAGGTACACCCTGCCTGCTGCCTAGACAGAGCCAATTTTTCGACACAGGGGAATTGCAATAAAGAGCTGCACTCTTTATTTGGTGATTGGGGGCCGGTGAATTGAGAGTTCTGCTTGGCCAGGTCGGAGATGAAATCACAGGGAGCTGAAGCTGTGGTCTTGTGCTGGGTCA